AGCTCACTACAACCTCCACCTCCTGGGTTCAAGTGATTCTCCTGCCTCAGCCTCCCGTCACCATGCCCGGTTAATTTTTTTGTATTTAGTAGAGACAGGGTTTCACCATGTTGGTCAGGCTGGTCTCAAACTCCTGACCTCAAATGATCTGCCCACCTCAGCCTCTGAAAGTGCTGGGATTACAGGTGTGAGCCACTGCACCTGGCCTCCTAGGTTCTCTTTTTGTGTGTCACCAGTATTATGCCTTTACCTCATTTTTCTCATAAATCCTATGGCTTTTTATGCAACTTTGCATGGTGTGATTTTTTGCAGCATATATGTCCCATTACAGTAGAACTGTTTATCATAATCTCTTGTGAAATTTTAAATCTCTTAAGAGTTTTGGACTGCTTCTTGGTCATAAAATTTTCTTTTTAAATTTTCTTTTGATCATGCTAGGTCAATTCAAAATTTTAACAGTTATTTTGTATTTTACTTTTATTCTTTTATTTATTTATTTATTTATTTTGAGTTAGAGTCTTGCTCTGTTGCCCAGGCTGGAGTGTAGTGGCACGTTCTCGCTCACTGCAGCCTTCACCTCCTGGGTTCAAGCGATTCTCCTGCCTCAGCCTCCCGAGTAGTGGGGACTACAGGCATGCGCCGCCATACCTGGCTAATTTTTTTTTTTTTTTTTTTTTTTTGAGATGGAATCTCGCTCTGTCACCCAGGCTGGAGTGCAGTGGCACGATCTTGGCTCACTGCAAGCTCCGCCTCCAGGGTTCACGCCATTCTCCTGCCTCAGCCTCCCGAGTAGCTGGGACTACAGGCGCCCGCCACCACACCCAGCTAATTTTTTGTATTTTCTGTAGAGACAGGGTTTCACCATGTTAGCCAGGATGGTCTCGATCTCCTGACCTCGTGATCCGCCCACCTTGGCCTCCCAAAGTGCTAGGATTACAGGTGTGAGCCACTGTGCCCGGCCTAATTTTTGTATTTTTAGTAGGATAGGGTTTCACTATGTTGGCCAGGCTGGTCTTGAACTCCTGATTGCAGGTGATCCACCCACCTCTGCCTCCCAAAGTGCTGGGATTACAGGCGTGAACTACCATGCCTGGCCTGTTTTCATTCGTATCAAGCTTAAAGAAATAGTAAAAGGCTTTAAATAAAATAGACAATAAGCCTCCTGGTCTACCCGCTGCTCCTGGTCTACCTGCTATCTGCTGTGCACCTTCCCTCTTCCATCCTGTGTCCCCAGAAGCAGCCACTTTGGGCTCCGTTTCGTCTTCTGCTGTCGACCTCCAGCTTCTAATATGGTCACATCGAAGTGACTTGTTTCATGTTTCTTCTCCCTCAGATTTAAAGTAACCAGCTTGATAAGCACCTCAACGTAATAAGGGCACAGTAGTGGCTTCATTTTTCTCATCACAGCCTCAGGCTTCCTGTCAGCCCTTCCCTAGTGCTCGTCGTGAGGAGAGCTGATGATGCTCTGGTCACAGCCTTGTTTGTTATTGACTCTCAGTTACTTTCAGGTATGGGAAAGTTCAGTCCACACTCTCACTCCAAGCTCTTGTACCTCCCCTCATTCTAGCCTGCAGAGGGGAGATGGAGGAGGCTTGTCTGTATTCCCACTTCATTTACTTGTTGCCCTCCGACGGGGGCTCCTTCTGGGTTGGGGTGGGAAAATCAGTGGTTAGAGAAAAAGACACAGAGTCTCCTGTTGTGCGGTGGTCAGTACCCAGAGTTATGACAGGCATCAGTGGGGCTTGGTTGGAGCCTCTGACAGGGCTCTGCCCTGCAGTTCCATGGTGTATGTGATTCTTTCTCTCACTGCATGCAGACTCACCCAGAAGTCCACTCACTGCCTCTTCCCCTGGGGTCTCCCTCCCTGCAGGTAGTGCTGCTGAGGAGGAGCCTGCTAATGAGCTCAAGTGTCAAGTTCGGGAATCTTCTGGGTGTTCCTTGGGCCCAGGGAAACAGTGCCCTGCCTGAGGTGAGCCGCAGGGAGGCGGGGCCCTGTTTGAGCATCCAATTGAACAGGGTGTGTGTTATTTCAGGGATTATTGTCATTCAAGGATATATCTATGGAGTTCACCTGGGATGAATGGCAGCTACTGGATTCTACACAGAAGTACCTGTACAGAGATGTGATATTGGAAAACTATCATAACCTGATATCAGTGGGTAAGTACTGCGTCTCAATGTTACTCAGATAGGGTCCCCACCCTTTGTGATTTCCCATCAACAGGGTATCATGGTACCAAGCCTGACTTAATCTTCAAGTTGGAACAAGGAGAAGATCCATGGATAATAAATGCCAAAATTTCCAGGCAGAGCTGTCCAGGTGGGTGAGTGAGAAAGAGGAAGGTGGGAGGCCAAAAAGTTATATTTTGTTTGTTTTTTTGTAGATGGCTGGGAAGAATGGTACCAGAACAATCAAGATGAGCTTGAGAGTATTGAAAGAAGCTATGCTTGTAGTGTGTTGGGAAGACTTAATCTGAGCAAAACCCATGATTCTTCAAGACAGAGACTCTATAACACACGTGGAAAAAGTTTGACACAAAACTCAGCTCCAAGCAGAAGTTATTTAAGAAAGAATCCTGATAAGTTTCATGGTTATGAAGAACCATATTTTCTTAAGCATCAAAGAGCTCATAGCATAGAAAAAAACTGTGTGTGTAGTGAATGTGGGAAAGCTTTTCGTTGTAAGTCACAGCTCATTGTACATCTCAGAATTCATACAGGAGAGAGACCTTATGAATGCAGTAAATGTGAAAGAGCCTTCAGTGCCAAGTCAAACCTTAATGCTCATCAGAGAGTTCATACAGGAGAAAAACCCTACTCATGTAGTGAGTGCGAGAAGGTCTTCTCTTTCAGGTCACAGCTCATTGTCCATCAGGAAATTCACACAGGAGGGAAACCCTATGGCTGCAGTGAATGTGGGAAAGCCTACAGTTGGAAATCACAGCTTCTTTTACACCAGAGAAGTCACACAGGAGTGAAACCGTATGAATGCAGCGAATGTGGGAAAGCCTTTAGTTTGAAGTCTCCATTCGTTGTACACCAGAGAACTCATACAGGAGTGAAACCCCATAAATGCAGTGAATGTGGGAAAGCCTTTAGGAGTAAGTCCTATCTCCTTGTTCACATCCGAATGCATACAGGAGAAAAACCCTATCAATGCAGTGATTGTGGGAAAGCCTTCAATATGAAGACACAACTCATTGTACATCAGGGAGTTCACACAGGAAATAATCCTTATCAATGCGGTGAATGTGGGAAAGCCTTTGGTAGGAAGGAACAGCTCACTGCACATCTGAGAGCTCATGCAGGAGAGAAGCCCTATGGATGCAGTGAATGTGGGAAGGCTTTCAGCAGCAAGTCATACCTTGTTATACATAGGAGAACACACACCGGAGAGAGACCCTATGAATGTAGTTTGTGTGAGAGAGCCTTTTGTGGAAAATCACAGCTGATTATACATCAGAGAACTCATTCAACTGAGAAGCCCTATGAATGCAATGAATGTGAAAAAGCCTACCCTAGGAAGGCATCACTTCAGATACACCAGAAAACTCATTCGGGAGAGAAACCTTTTAAATGCAGTGAATGTGGAAAAGCCTTCACTCAGAAGTCATCTCTCAGTGAACATCAGAGAGTTCACACCGGAGAGAAACCATGGAAATGCTCTGAATGTGGGAAATCCTTCTGTTGGAATTCAGGGCTTCGTATACATCGGAAGACTCATAAATGAGAAATCAGAATGATGCAATGTGAGAAACTGATGTTCAGGAGACTTCGGATAATATAGACAGGATTTACAAGCAGGAGGCCCTAAAATTACACTCATGTCAAAAATCAGAGAGGAGAGAGACCAACCATATTTGGGATGAGTGTAAAAGCTTTCAGAAATAAGTTACAAATCTTTGTAGATGAAAATAATGGAAGGAATGTGGAGCAATAAATGTATCAAATGTTGTAGTATCATCATGAAGATTCAGAGAATTTACACTAGGAACACCTTATAAGTTGAATAAATTAAGGAAGCATTTTCCCATTGAAAGTGTGTTCCATGGAAAGTCACATTCCAGATTTGAAGCTGTGTTTTTGTAAAATAAAATCTTGGTATGAACAGTTGACTTCATGGTGGAGTATAAAGTTGTTTTTTTAAAAATATGTAAATAATGTTCAGGAAAAACGCAGGGAACAGAGTCTTAAAGTTAATGGATATTTAATGTGACTTTCCTGAGTTAACACTGAATAGTATTTCTAAAATTTTTTGTACTTTATTTTTTAATGTAACTTGTTCTATCTATCTATATATATATTTGATAGTTTGTGGAATAATATCCCCCAGTATTTTCCATATTAAATGCTAATTATCTTTTGATTTCTTTTTCATAAGCAGATCTGGCATTTATTACAGGGCTGCCGCTTAAGAGAACTCATTATAATGAACGTTTATTATATTTTGCAGTTCCATGCCTGTTGTCCATTGATTGACATGAGCACCCCTGTTTTCTCTGGAGAAATACCTCCCCTCTCTGGGGTGCTTCCTGTGGTAGTGTCTTTCAGGTATCCGTTCCACTAGCTACAGGTGAGCATTTTACCCATTGTTGGATAATGGTAATCTCTTTTTCAGAATTTTGAGTCTGTAATTCATTTGTACATGAACCAGAAAATGTGGGAACTCATTCATTCTTGTCCCAGAATTCTGTTGAGAACATCCATTCATTCTGGCTAATTGATTACAAGAATAACTGTGGATACGATCCCTTTAGAACCTGCTTCTCTGATCTGTGTGTTTCCTCACTTCTCAATAAAAATGTCTTTTGCTTTTTGTTGTTTGGGTTTTTTTTTTTTTTTTTTTTTTTTTTTTTTTGAGACTAAGTTTCACTCTTGTCCTCCAGGCTGGAATGCAATGGCATGATCTCAGCTCACTGCAACTTCCACCTCCTGGGTTCAAGCAATTTCCTTGCCTCAGCCTCCCAAGTGGCTAGGATTACATGCCTGGCTAATATTTGTATTTTTAGTATAGACGGGGTTTCACCATGTTGGCCAGGCTGGTCTTGAACTCCTGACCTCAGGTGATCTGCCCACTTCAGCCTCCCAAAGTCATGGGATTACAGGTGTGAGCCACCGAGCCCGGCCAGCTTTCTATTTCTTATAACCTAAGGGCTTTAACTGATCAGTTGTTGCCTTGGTAGCATGTAGTTAACAAAGTGGGGTATATGATTTAGGTTTGTTTGTTTTTCCTGAGACAAGAAAATCACATTCTTGTTTATATTTGAAGATAGCAACTTTTAGCCATCATGTGAAATATGGTTATTGTTTCTGTACACCTGGAACGTTGTAGTGCCTGATACTGAAATTTTGGAAACACTGAAGAATTATAGCATTATAAGAATTTTAAATTTATGAGAAAATCTGAGACAGGGGCAGAGATGGCTGATTTTGATCTTGCTGGATCTTAGACCATGAGAATGACAGGCCTGAAGCCCTGAAATCTCACCTCAGGGTGGAGTGTCAGACTTGGCAACTTTGACATTGCTGAAAAAGTTTCTTACAGCTGTAGGAGTGAGGTGGTGGGAATCAAATAGTATATTTGGCTTGGTGAATTAAAGTCAGTTCACCTCAAATGTTTACTAAATCCCTTAATGTAAACATGTGTTGAAAAAGTTATCCTCACCCTTCCCCCCCTCAAAAAGTTATCCCTTGATAATTTGAATAGGAATATCTGGGAAGAACCTGAGGACTCAGCCTAGCAAGCTCTTGTGATAGACTTTGAATAGCAGTATCTGCGAAGAACCTGAGGCCTCAGCCTAGCAAACTCTTCTGATAGACTTTGAATAGGAATGTCTGGGAAGAACCTGAGGACTCAGCCTAGCAAACTCTTCTGATAGACTTTGAATAGGAGTATCTGGGAAGAACCTGAGGACTCAGCCTAGCAAACTCTTCTGATAGACTTTGAATAGGAATGTCTGGGAAGAACCTGAGGACTCAGCCTAGCAAACTCTTCTGATAGACTTTGAATAGGAGTATCTGGGAAGAACCTGAGGACTCAGCCTAGCAAACTCTTCTGATAGACTTTGCACTGCAGATGCTTCATTTAAGGCTATAGAGTAGATGTTGGCAATATATAAAATTCAAACTTGAGTGTCCATAAATAACTGTTGTTGGAACATGGCTAAATATATTTGTGTATTATTTGACTGCTTTTGCACAGCCATGGCACAGTTGAGTAGTTGAGGTATAAAAAACCTGCCACCTCCTGATACAGATAGAACCCCTTCCCTTTTCTGGGAAAATGTGGAATTTGCCTTGCAGGAGGAAGCTTATTCTGCCAGTTCCCCATGGCTTATTTTTACCAGTTTGGTAACAATAATCTACACTAAACATGCCCTGGGATGGGATTGCTCATTTAGGAAAATATGTAGAATTCATAGAGCATTGCAGGAATGAGTAATGTATCAAAACTTCTCAGCATGACAACACCCAGGGCAACGTGACAAAACCCTGTCTACAAAAGTTTCTTAAAAGCTGGTTACAGCGGTGCACACCTGCAATCCCAGCTACTCAGGAGGTTGAGGCAGGAGGATCACTTGAGCCCAGGAGGTCAAGGATGCAGTGAGCTGCACTGTACTCCAGTCTGGGCAACAGTGAGACCCTGTCTCAAAAAAAAAGTTGGGGGAGGGGGTAGATACTTGTGAAATCCTTTGAGGGTGTTCAGTGAAGGGCAATTACTTACAGCATATACTTGGTGCACTGACACCCAGCAGTGATGATGGTTTTGCTTTCTGTTTTTTTTTTTGTTTTGTTTTGTTTTTTTTTTTTTTTGAGACGGAGTCTTGTTCTGTCACCCAGGCTGGAGTGAATTGCACAATCTCGGCTCACTGCAACCTCCGCCTCCTGGGTTCAAGCGATTCTCCTGCCTCAGCCTCCATAGTAGCTGGGATTACAGGTGTGTGCCACCGCGCCTGGCTAATTTTTGTATTTTTAGTAGAGACGGGGTTTCACCACGTTGGCCAGGCTGGTCTTGAATTCCTGACCTCAGGTAATCCACCTGCCTCGGCCTCCCGAAGTGCCGGGATTACAGGCGTGAGCCACCATGCCTGACCATGATGATGGTTTTAAAAGTTAGCTGTAGCAGCTAAGGCAAGACCAGATCCAACACTGGCTTATGGCAAGGGGAAGAACAAAAGTCAGGAACTTTGCCATAATCTAGAAGAAAGAATGATAATGCTTTGTGACATGCTGGATTGTATCCATTATGTGTTCCTAAGACCCTCAGCCCTCTCCCTCCACCAAGACCCAATAAAAGTGTGTTATTGAAAGTAGTAGCTACTGGCCGGGCGTGGTGGCTCACGCCTGTAATCCCAGCACTTTGGGAGGCCAAGGTGGGTGGATCACAAGGTCGGGAGTTCGAGTTCAGCCTGGCCAATATGGTGAAATCCCGTCTCAACTAAAAATACAAAAATTAGTCGGGCATGGTGGCGGGCGCCTGTAATCCCAGCTACTTGGGAGGCTGAGGCAGGAGAATCGCTGGAACCCGGGAGGTGGAGGTGGCAGTGAGCAGAGATTGCGCCATTGCACTCCAGCCTGGGTGACAGAGTGAGACTCTGTCTCAAAAAAAAAAAAAAAAAGAAAAGAAAATGACAAACACATGTTCTGTGTATATGACACAATCCTAACTGTGGCATGTATCTATGTCTTCACTTGCATCGGCCTCAATTATCAACTTGTGGCAAAAGAATAAGAAAGAGAACTAAAAAATGAAAAAAAATAAGATGCTTTCCTATGGTCCCAGCTACTTGGGAGGCTGAGGCAGGAGTGTCGCTTCAGCCCAGAAGGTTGAGGATGCAGTGAGCCATGATTGTGTTTCAGCCTGGATGACAGGGCAAGACCTCATATCTGTAAAAAGTAAAAATAAATAAACAAACTATATAATAATAATACAGAAGACAAATGTCAATGTTGCTGAAAAGCCAAAAGAAGCCAAGAGGACAGTCTTCTGAGTAGAGGGCATAGGAGTTCCCAAAGAGGAAAGTCCAGTCTGAGATCAGGCTGGAGGCCAAAAGGAACTCTTGACCTGAGACAGTTGGAAATATTACTTCTACTGGCAAATAAAAGTGCTTCAAGCAGACGTTTATTTAGAAATTCATGCTGCATGTTTATTGATGGAATGTTTGTGTGACTCTTTAATAGAAGTCTGAACTAGGTATGCCATATATTTCCATATATCTTCATTTGTCTTGGGGGTAAGTGTTGAGAGAAGGAAGTGGCTTTTGGTTTTGTGAGTGTCTTGAAGATCTAAGGTTTATTGTGAAAAAGTGTAGGGGTAATTTTTTTTTTTTTTTTTTTTTGAGACAGAGTCTCACTGTGTCACCCATGCTGGAGTGCAGTGGCGTGATCTCGGCTCACTGCAACTTCCGCCTCTGGGGTTCAGGTGATTCTCCTGCCTCAGCCTCCTGAGTAGCTGGGATTACAGGCACCTGCCACCACACCTGGCTAATTTTTGTATTTTTAGTAGAGATGGGGTTTCACCATTTTGGCCAGGATGGTCTCAAACTCCTGACCTCAGGTGATCCACCCGCCTTGGCCTCCCAAAGTGCTAGGATTACAGGCATGAGCCATCGTACCCGGCCAGAGCATCCTTAATTTTTAAAAACAATTTAGCTACTTTTTTTTTTTTTTTTTAACTATTTTAAGAGCATCACAGTAAAAGGAAAATAACAGCTCACTTTGGGGCCAAAGTCTAAAATTTAAAATCAGCCCTACTCTGGCTGGGTGCAGTGGCTTATGCCTATAATCCCAACACTTTGGGAGGCAGGAGGATCACTTGAGCTCAGGAATTTGAGACCAGTCTGGACAACAAAGCAAAACCCCATCTCTGAAAAAAAAAAAATACCCCGGGATGGTGGCTTAGGGCTGTGGTCCCAGCTACTCTGGAGGCTGAGGCAGGAGGATTGCTTGAGCCCAGGAGGTTGAAGCTGCAGTAAGCCATATTTGTACCACTGCACTCCAGCCTGGGTGACAGAGCAAGACCTTGACTCAAAAAAAAAAAAAAATTCTACTCTCTTGGTATTTGTAATATGTTATGAGATACCATCATTGGAGGTTGTAAGGATGGGAATATTAGTTGAAAGTCTGATATTTTATCATTGAGTTGCCCTTTTCCAATTTTACATGCTTAGGTTGACTTCTCAATAGCAACAGTAAAAATCAGAAGACAGTAAAAGAATGTCTTCAATGTTCTGAAAGAAAATATCTACCTAGAAGGGTTATTCACAAACCAGGGTGAAATAATGTCATTTTAAACAAAATATTTAATACCAAGAAAGTTGGAAACATAAAAAAATAAAAAGTCATGCTCGGCCAAATCTAAACAGACTTAAAAATTATAAGATGTAATTTGATGGTACAAAAATATGGAAATAAGCCCCAGAAAATAACAGTATGTAACATTGGAAGAAGTCTAATAATTTTTAGGGGAGTAGAGATTCTGATTATCCCACATGGCAGGGCATTAGACAAGGAGACCCACTTTACCACAGATAAGGTTCAGTGGTGGTCCCATGACTGATCTATTGGTCACACCTTATGCTTACCCCACCACCTAGAAGCGGCTGGTGTGACAGAGCATTGGATGACCTGCTGAAGGTGGTTTGAAGTACCAGCTTAGTGGCAGTACTTGACAAGCACAGGGCACCGTCCTCCAAGATGCAGTCCTGGAATCACAGACTTTTATCTGGTAGTGATTCCTCAATAGGGAGTGTACACAGGTCCAAGAGCCAAGGAGTGGGAACGGGATCAGCTCCACTTAACATCATTTCCAGTGATCAGTTTGGAGACTGAAGAGCAACAGTCTGAGGAATGACCCCAGGCAGTAATTTGTTTCCACAGAAAAAACAAAGAGCACCAGTAAAGGGTAATTATGTAATAATAAAAGATAGTGCAAGTGCAGATTTCTTATTTTATTAGTAACTGATTAATAATTATAGGCCAGGCGTGGTGGCTCACGCCTGTAATCCCAGCACTTTGGGAGGCCGAGGTGGGCGGATCACAAGGTCTGGAGGTCAAGACCATCCTCACTAACATGGTGAAACCCCATCTCTATTAAAAACACAAAAAATTAGCGGGGCGTGGTGGCGGGCGCCTGTAGTCCCAGCTACTCGGGAGGCTGAGGCAGGAGAATGGCTTGAACCCAGGAGGCAGAGGTTGCAGTGAGCCGAGATCACGCCACCGCACTTCAGCCTGGGCAACAGAGTGAGACTCCGTCTCAATAACAGCAACAAAAAAAGCAATTATATAAAACAATATGCAGTACTGTTTGGACTATAACATACAGAAGTGTAATATGTCTACCAATAACACCACAAAGGAGGAGGATGGGAGAAGAGTCGTGTTGGGGTAAGGAAATGGCTCTAGATGGCAACTTAAAGCCACAAGAATAAGCTGAGAGAACCAGAAATAGGAAATAAATAGGCTACTGTAACAAAAGCTGTTAATATATACTTTCTCTTCATCTCTCAGCCTCTTTAAATTATAAAATATATAAAGCAATATTTATAGCAATGTGTTGTTGCATTTGTAACATAGATATATATATCAATACCAGCACAAAAGTCGGGGTGGGGGCTAGAACTATATAGGAATAATGGGTTTATAAAAGTCTTATTGGAATTAAGGTAGTATAAATCTGAAGTAGACTCTGATAAGTTAATGTGTATTTAACACTTCCTAGAACAAACACTAAAGAAATAACTGCAAAAATATTGTAAGGAATCATTAAATAAATAAAATATTACATTACAAAATATGCACTTAAGACAAAAGTGAAGGAGAAATAGATGAACAAAAGATACATGAGACATAAAATACAAAAGGGAAAGCAGCATATGTAAATCTAACTATATCAATAATAACTTTTTTTTAAGAGGGTCTTGCTCTATTGCCCAGGCTGGAGTGCAGTTGCATGATCATAGCTCACTGCAGCCTTGAACTCTTGGCTTCAAGCAATTCTCCCACCTCCCACCTGGCTATTTTATTTTATTTTATTTATTTATTTATAGAGATGGAGGTATCAAACTCCAGGGCTCAAGCAATCCTCCCATTCTGGTCTCTCGAAGCATCAAGATTATAGGCATGAGCCAGCGCACCTGGCCAGTAATAACATTAAATGTGAATAGATTAAACTATCAAAAGACACAGATTGTCAAAGTGGTGATAAAAAAAAATCCAACCATGTACAGAAGACATACATACATACTCAAAGATACAATTGGATTAGAAGTAAAGGATGGAAAAAGATATAAAACGCAAACAGCAACCATAATAAATCTCCAGTGGCTTTCTAATATCAGACACAATAGAGTTTAAAACAAAAGTTTTACTAGAGATAAAGAAAAGTATTTTGTAAAGATAAGTCATCAAGAAGATGTAACAATTATAAATAGACAATTGGGATTACATCAAGCTGGGAAGCTTCCATACTGCCGAGGAAATAACAAAATAAAGAGACAACCCACAGATTGGGAGAAAATATTTGCAAACTATCCATTTGACAAGGGGTTAATTGCCAGAATATACAGGGAGCTCAAACAACTCTATAGCAAAAACAAAGAAAAATAACAAAAAAAAAACCCCAAACTCCAGATATTCCAATTATAAAGTAGGCAAAAGATCCAAACAGACGTTTCTCAGAGAAGACATGCAAATGTCTAACAGGTATATGAAAAAATGCTCAATATCACCACTTATCAGAGAAATGCAAATTAACCACAATCAGATATCATCCCTCTTCAGTTAAAATGGCTTGTATCAGAAAGACAGGAAAGAACAGATGCTGGTGAGGATATGGAGGAAGGACAGCCCTCGTACACTGTTGGTGGGAGTGGAAATTAGTACAGCCACTATGGAGAACAGTATGGAGGCTCCTCAAAGCAACTGAAAATAGAACTATTATACGATCCAGCAACCCCACTACTGGGTGAAAAGCCAAAAGAAAGGAAATCAGTACATCAAAGAGACACCTGCACTCTCACGTTTCCTGCAGCACTATCCACAAGAGCCAAAAAATGAAATCAGGCCAGGCGTGGTGGCTCACGCCTGTAATCCCAGCACTTTGGGAGGCTGAGGTGGGTGGATCACTTGAGGTCAAGAGTTCAAGACCAGCTTCACCAGCCTGGTGAAACCCCGTCTCTACTAAAAATACAAAAGTTAGCGGGGTGTGGTGGCAGACACCTGTAGTCCCAGCTACTCGGGAGGCTGAGGCAGGAGAATCACTTGAACCCGGGAGGCGGAGGTTGCAGTGAGTTGAGATTGAACTGCTGCCCTCCAGCCTGGGCGACAGAGTAAAGCTCCATCTCAAAAAACAAAACAAAAAAAAAATCAGAGCCCATCAACAAATGGATAAAGAAAGTGTGATATATATAAACACAGTCAATATGTCTATTCAGTCATAAAAATAAAATCCTGTCATTTGCAGCAACTGGGATGGAACTGAAAGCCATTATAATAAGTGAAATAAGCCAAGCACAGAAAGACAAATATTGCATGTTCTCACTCATATTTGAAAGCTAAAAAAGTAGACCTCATGAAGATAGAGTTGATGGTGGTTACCAGAAGCTGGGAAGAGGGGGAAGGATGAAGGGGAAAAATATGAATGTATCTATTATTGCTGAACTGTACACTTAAAAATGGTAATGATGATAATATTTATAATATATTTACATTTTGTTTATATATTTATATTTTGCCTCAAAAAAGGCAAAAAAGAAGATATAATAATTATAAACATGTATGTACCTAATAACAGCACCAAAATACATGAAGCAAAATCTGACAGAAATGAAGAGAGACAACTCAACAATACTAGTTGGAGACTTAATATCCCACTTTCAATATTAGAACAATCGTATAAGTTGTCTAGGACTGTCGTAACAAAGAACCACAAACTGGATGGCTTAAACAACACAGATATATTGTCTTACTGTTCTGGAGCCTCCATGTTTGAAATCAAGGCATTGACAGGTTTTGGTTCCTTCTGAGGGCTCTGAGGGAAGGATCTGTTCCAGGCCTCTCTCCTTGGCTTGTAGATGGCTGTCTTCTCACTGTCTCATCACATAATCTCCCTTCTATATGCACATATCTCTGTGCAAACGTCCCCTTTTTATAGGGACATCAGTCATATTGACTCCTAAGTCCTCATTTTAACATTGTTAACTCTGTACAGACCCTCTCTCCAAATAAGGCCTCACTCTGAGGTATGGAAATTAGGACCCCAACATATCTCTTTGAGTTGGGGGGACACTACTCAACACTGAAGTGTTTAGGGATGTCGAGAAATTATGCCTCCAACCTATGCTCATACATTTTTTTTTTCTTTTTCATTTTTTTTTTTTTTTTTTGAGACGGAATCTCACTCTGTCACCAAGGTTGAAGTGCAGTGGCACCGTGTCGGCTCACTGCAACCTCTGCCTCCCGGGTTCAAGTGATTCTCCAGCCTCAGCCTCCTGGGTTCAAGTGATTCTCCAGCCTCAGCCTCCTGAGTAGCTGGGATTACAGGTGCCCACCACCACGCCCAGCTAGTTTTTATATTTTTAGTAGAGACAGGTTTTCACCATGTTGGCCAGGCTGGTCTTGAACTCCTGACCTCAGGTGATCCACCCACCTCGGCCTCCCAAAGTGCTGGGATTACAGGCGTGAGCCACTGTGCCCTGCCAATGCTTATACATTTCAAGAAAAACATTTATTTGGCCGGGCATGGTGGCTCACATCTGTAATCCTAGCATTTTGGGAGGCCGAGGCGGGTGGATCACCTGAGGTTGGGCGTTTGAGAACAACCTGGCCAACATGGTGAAACCCCCGTCTCTACTAAAAATACAAAAATTACCCAGGCGTGGTGGCAGGCACCTGTAATCCCAGCTACTTGGGAGGCTGAGGCAGGAGAATTGCTTGAACCCGGGAGGCAGAGGTTGCAGTGAGCCGGGATCACACCACTGCACTCCAGCCTGGGTGACAGAGTGAAACTGTCTCAGAAAAAAGAAAGAAAGAAAAACGTTTATTTGTAGAGAAAGCTAACATGGTAAAAATTTGAGGAATATTGGTAAAGAATATTTACAAATTCATTATCATTGTGTAAATTCTATATTACTTTTTAAACTTTCATGTTTTGTGGAGTCATTTCTAAATCAAATCATTAAAAAGAGGCCAGGTGTGGTGACTCACGCCTGTAATCCCAGCACTTTGGAAGGCCAAGGTGGGCGGATCACTTGAGGTCAGGAGTTTGAGACCAGTCTAGCCAACATGGTGATAGCCCCTGTTTACCAAAAATACAAAAATTAGCCAGGGTGGTGACGTGCACCTGTAATTCCAGCTACTCGGGAGGCTGAGACGGGAGTATCACTTGAACTCGAAAGGTGGAGGTTGCAGTGAGCCGGGATCACATCACTGCACTCCAGCCTGGGTGACAGAGTGAGACCCTGTCACACACAAAAAATTAAAGTCATTAAAAAGAAAAACTGAATTTTGCAAAATTATTGGATGTCAGTATATTCAAATCAATTTTATTTCTATATATCAGAAAAATAATATAAAATGGGATTTAACAAATTGAATCAATTTTCAGTGGCATCAAAATACAAAATAGATACAAATCTTATGGTGTTGGAACTGTTCAGCATCTTGAAGGTGGTTGTTGATACATGAACCTACACTGGTGATAACATTGAACAGAACTTAATATACACACATACAAAGTATAAGTAAAACTGGGGAAATGTTAAGTATTGTGTGTCAGTATTCTGGCTGTGATATACTGTAGTGTTGCAAAATGTTAGCATTGGGGGAAACTGGGAAAAGTGTATAAGGGATCTCTGCATTATTTTGTATACTCTAGGTGAAACTATCTCAATACAAATTTAATTAAAACAAAATAAATCTGATAAAGATGTAAAAGAATAAAGAGACTATTATCCAGTTGATAAAATATGCAACTATGAAATAAACTGAATAAATTGAACAAGCTTGAACAAATTGAATCATCAATATGTTCAAGTCCTAGACATTTAATAGTGATAAATGTTATTCCCCAAATACTGTATGTAGTATAACATCTTTGTTAAAGGCCAAGATAAAGCAAAATGGAGTTATATATTGTTTAGGCATATGTGTTTATGTGACAAAACAACGGGGAAAAAAAGCTAGAAAATGATAATCAAAATCTTTAGGATAGTGTCTACACCCTGTGGAAGAAGCAGTGAGTTGGAAAAAGGGAACACTAAGTAGAGGCTTCAAGTTATTTTTAATTTTCTGTTTGGGTGAAAGATTCAAGAGCATTCGTGAGAATGTACTTGTAACTAGTATTTGATGAACAGGGGCTATACAACAGTTTAGATTTTAAAAAATTATGGGAGAATACTAAGGATAACCATACGCCAGTCAAATAAAAATAGATAACACATTTTTCAGTTTTCTAGAATACTGCACATTATCAAAACTGACCAAAGCAGAAAAAGCAAGACTGAATAAAATCAACAATAAATAACAAAATTGAATTGGAGTATCAAAAGCTTCCCTCAGTGAAATATAGCAAAGCCCAGATGGATGTCCAATAAAATTTTAGCAAACATTAAGGACTTGATTATCATTATGTAAGCAGTATTAGAGAATTTTTAAAATATAGATTACTTCCAAATTCACCTAGAAATTCTTTTATAACCTTTACACCAAATCAGGATAGAGACAGTAGAAGAAAAAATAAATACAGGTCAATCTAATATATGAAAATTTTCTGAGTAAATGAAATCCAGGTCTCTTTCGCCATACATTTGTATATGAGGTTGAACCATAGGAAATTACAATAATCAACCATGTTTTACATATGTGGCAGATTTTATTTTCTGAAGTGGGCTATGACAGTAGCTTCCATCTCATCTCCTCTTCTACAGTGTGATCTTGCCACTCCTCCCACTTATAGTCTTGCCCCATCCTTTGAGTTTTGTTGGCTTGTGAGTCACTTGTAGCCAAAAGAATGTGGAGGAAGTGATCATGTAACTTCGCAGGATATAAAAAGCCATGCGGCTTCTGCCTTGATTGCAGAGATCCTTCATTTGCCATGTAAGCAGTCCTTGAAGCTGCAGTACTAGGAGGAAATCTCAAATAATCCATATAGAGAAACCACATAGAGAGGCTCTGAGATTACATAAAGAGATGCTTGTTCAGCCCCATATGCTCCCGTTCCATGCCTTTCTGGCTCCATGAGAAATTCTGACCCAGAACGGCTCAGTCAGACCTCTCCTGAATCCCTGACAAACAGGAACCATCAGAAATAATAACGTCTTTGTTGCTATTTGTGCTATAATGTTTTGAGGTGATACGTTAGACTACAGTAGTGATTGGAATAGAAATTTAGTGTTGGAAGTGGGGTTCTACTTACATGCATCACTGGCCTTGGCACTGGATGATGAGCAGAATCTGAAAGGCCCTTGAGTAAAATATCAGTAAAACCCAGTGGGCTTTGGGGATGGTATTAGCAGAGTCTAAAAGTCATCAAGGAGGTTGCTGGTGAGAGCTTGAAGGAACACAAGGAAAGCATTATTGAAACATGGAGAAAATGAGACTTTTTTATGTAGTGACAGGTGTATCAACACTGTCACCTAATGTAAATGGAAAATAGAAGATGTACCTCATGACCTCAGTGATAGAGCTAAGTGTTTTCTAGACCCAGTGTTCAGGATGCTACCTGGCTCCTCATTGCTTATAATAAAATGAGAGGAAAGAGAACTAAAAAATGAACCATTCCATGGAGGAAATGGTAAACAGTCTTTTCAGCTTGTAAAGCATTCTCAAAGTACGAAAGCTCCTCAGGGAAAAGATGTAATCCAAGGCTGGCTATAATACCCTTATGTAAGATTCCAGAAAGATCTGAAGCGGTGCCTCCTGACCCCCTTCAATGAATAAACAAAAAGGACTTCTAAGGACTTGAGAGAATGCTTCTGTGAGCCCTCTCTCATAAGCAACAGAACTGCTAAGAATTTTAAGGGTGAGGTCCCACAAAAGGCCCACTGAGAGCCCATAGTAGAGAAAGTCTTATTAAGAGATTTTTGGGGTGTGGCTTTTGTCTAATGGAATGGGTTGTACACAGATAGCTAAAAATCCCACACGTTCTTAAAAACAGTGATGCTAACTTTACAGATAAGGACAAACTGTATAAAAAAAGATATTTGAACTCTCAACCTTTTTGCTCAGGAAGGAGGTTGAGAAGGATACTCACTTGCAAACATGGTCACATTTTATGAAAAACCATGGATGACTCAGAGAGCAGAACTAAGATCCAGAGGGTAGAGCAAAGAGCCATGGAGGAGAAGTCCAAGAAAGCAGAACCAAACCCTAATCACCGAACTGGTAATGGGTACCCAGTAGGATTTATGGATTTCTATGGAACAGTGACTACTCTGTGCCTCCTCTTGTCCCCATTTTTGAATAGGAGTATTGGTAACAGTTTTTCTGTGTCTGCCCCACTGTTACGTTCTGGGTGTGTAAGATGAAAATAACTTGTCTCATATTTCACAGGCATTCAGATTGGGAGAAATAGCACCTCAGGAACTGCATCCTCAAGAGTCCCATCTGCACCTGTAGCAGAGTTTGACGATGAGATCCTGGTCTTCAATCTGATATTATAACGGGATGAGACATTGGGATCTTGGGGGAGGAGATGGCTGTACTTTGCATGGGGGGGATGTGAATTGTTACAGCCAGAGGGCAGACCGTGGTAATCCCAAACATGGCCAAAACAGTATCTCCTATCACACATTCTCTTCCACAGTGTGCCTGCTATATATTTCTCCCATGAGAGTTGAGGTCGACACCAGCTCCTTGAACCTGGGTGGACTTGTAATTTGCCTGTAGCCAACAGAATGCAGCAGAAATAGGCCAGGTGCAGTGGCTCATACCTGTAATCCCAGAGCTTCAGGAGGCCAAGGCAGGAAAATTGCTTGAGCCCAGGAGTTTGAGACCAGCCTGGGAAACACAGTGAGACCCCGTTTCTATTTAAGAAAGAAAAAAAAGAATGCAGCAGAGATGAAGCTGTGTAACTTCCAAAGCTAGGTCATAAAAGGTGATGCAGCTTCCATCTTGTCACTGGAATTCACACTCTTGAACCATTCAGCAGCCATATAAGCAGTCCAATGGCCCTGAGCTGCCCTGCAGTAAGAAAGCCCAAACTAGCTCACACACAGACTACATCAAGAGTGAGAGATGCCTAAAACACCCCCAGGCATTCCAGCCCCTTCTGTTCTAGATCTAGCCTTAGAAAAAGCTGCCTAGCTGAGCCTATCTTGAATTTCTGACCCAGGAAACTATTAGATATAATAAGTCACTTTTTTTTTTTTTTGAGATGCACTCTCACTCTTTCCCAGGCTGGAGTGCAGTGGCACGATCCTGGCTCACTGCAGCCTCCTCCTACTGGGTTCAAGCAGTTCTCTGCCTCAGCCTCCCAAGTAGCTGGGATTACAGGTGCTCGCCACCATACTTGGCTAATTTTTGTATTTTTAGTAGAGATGGGGTTTCACCATCTTGGGCAGGCTGGTCTTGAACTCCTGACCTCATGATCCACCTGCCTCGGCCTCCCAAAGTGCTGGGATTACAGGCGTAAGCCACTGCGCCTGGCCAATAAGTCTCTTTTTTTAGGTAATCAAGTTAAAATAATAAGTCACTAAATTTTGAGGTGTTCTGTTATGTAGAAGAGTGACTGGACCAACCCATAAAAAGGACAACTTCATATAGTTCAACTTTTTTTTTTTTTTTTTTTTTTTTTGATACAGAGTCTCGTTCTGTCACCCAGGCTGGAGTGCAGTGGCATAATTTCAGCTCATGGCAACCTCCGCCTCCAAGGTTCAAGTGATTATCATGCCTCAGCCTCCCAAGTAGCTGAGATTACGGGCACCTGCCACCACGCCTGGATAATGTTTGTATTTTTAGTAGAGGTGGGGTTTCACCATGTTGACTAGGCTGGTCTCGAACTCCTGACCTCAGGTGATCTGCCCGCCTTGGCCTCCCAAAGTGCTGGGATTACAGGCATGAGCCATTGCATCTGGCCTAGTTCAACTTTATAAATAAATATGTCAAAGATAATTCAATATTAAAGTTTATATATTTATCATTTTAACCAAATAATGTAGAAATAGAGTGATATGAAACATAAATACCTATATAGGTTAAGAAAAATATTCAATAAATTGGAACAATTCTTTGTTATAAAATTCTTAAGAAACTCAGAATAAAATGCAACACCTTTTTACGATTATAAACCCCTCAGCAAACATACTTCAAGCAGAACCTTACGAACAGTATAATTAAAATGAGGAACCGCTGAGATCACTGCTCTCTCATTATTTCTCCCGGCGT